TTGTGTGATACCGAGGCCCTGAGCCTTAGGGTTGGAACACAGCATTATTTTTGTTCAGCACTTTAGGGATTCTAGATTATTTTTACACACATTAACTCATCTAATCCCACAATGACCCCCAGAGCTCAGTATCATTTTCCATTTGCATTTTACAATGTAGTGAATTGGGTAGAAGTGAGACAGCAACCAGCTCTCAGTTACACAGACAGATAATGAAAATAGTTTACTTTTTGCTCAATATGAGTTTAGCAAAGGCTTTCACGTAAACCGTTTCACTCCAACCTTATGGGGTATATAAAATCAGGCACTTTACACTCATTTTCTCTTTTCATCCTCATGCAACGCTGGGCACTAAATATCGTATGCTGTCATTTTATTGATGAGGAAACTGACGCTCGAAGTAGTTAAATCCTTTGCCAAAGATCACACAGCTGCAGCCTGCCCCTTATTAAGTGCACACTTCGTGATGCCATGCACCCTGTTCAGTAATTTACAGGCGTTATTATCTCCCCAACAGTCACAGAATATCGGTATTCTTATTATCCCATTTACTGATGAGAAAAGTGGGTTCAGAGAGGGTGAGTGACTGGTCCAAGACCACACAGCCAGCAGGTGGCTGAGGCAGGACTCAAAGGGCTAGCAAAGGAGCAAGTCTGGAACTCAAACCCAGTTCTGACTCCAGCTCTGTGCTGCTTCTCTCGCACCCCGACCCTGGGTGGGGGCCTCGCTCCCCACCCAGCTGAAACAATCAACGACCCTCTGGTAGACCAGGACCTCTCTTCATCGAAGTCTTAGGTAGCCACGCTTGCCAGGAGAAGGCCTTTCTTCCTTCACCCTCCCTGGACAGATCCGGGTCAACTGGAGGTGGCGGGCGAGAGGACCGATCCGCAGGGCGGTGGCGGGCGCAGGGCGAGGCTGTGCAGCGAACGGAAGAGGCTCCGGGACCGCCTCGCGTTCCAGCAGCGGCGCGGGGTGGGTGGGGCGGGAGTGCCGGGCCTCCGCCCCCTCCGCCTGCCTTTCCTTCCTCCCTCCCTCGGTCCCCGGGGCCGGCGGACCCGCGGGCAGGCACTGCCCGGGCTGGACGACGTCTGGCCGGCTCCCGGCGAAGGGCAGCGGAGGAGCGGCCCAGAGCGCGCAGCTAGGGCACTGGCGAAACCCCGGGACAGTCCCTCTCCGTGCGGGGGCGGCGCAGAGCAGTCCCATCCCCGGGGTCCCGGGCGCGGCTGACTGCCGGCTGGTTCCCTGCGCGCAGTAGCTCCCCGAGCCGGGCTGCACCGGAGGCGGCGAGATGGTCGCGCGCGTCGGCCTCCTGCTGCGCGCCCTGCAGCTGCTACTGTGGGGCCACCTGGACGCCCAGCCCGCGGAGCGCGGAGGCCAGGAGCTGCGCAAGGAGGCGGAGGTACGCCGTGTGTACCTGGCGGAGAGCGGTGCTGCAGAGTAGACCATTTCTCTTACCTTTGCAGGAGGAAACTGAGGCATGAAAAATGCCTCACAGAAGAGGGTTAGGGACACCTCCAGGAGCAGAGGGAGTTTCAACCCCACCACCTCCTCACCCGGGAAGTTGGATCTGCCTCCACTCCACAGAATGTGAGAGCACCCAGCCCTGACAGCATTAAGGAGCCCCTTCCTGTATGTGTTTTAAATTTTTTTGAATATACACAATGGAAAAAGCAGATATTCCTCTCTCCCGCAGGCATTCCTAGAGAAGTACGGATACCTCAATGAACAGGTCCCCAAAGCTCCCACCTCCACTCGATTCAGCGATGCCATCAGGTAGGGTGGAGGGATGTGGAGGACTTGGGGTAACCCTCCCCTTGCGGTCCTTTCCTCCTGACAGAGCGTTTCAGTGGGTGTCCCAGCTACCTGTCAGCGGCGTGTTGGACCGCGCCACCCTGCGCCAGATGACTCGTCCCCGCTGCGGGGTTACAGATACCAACAGTTATGCGGCCTGGGCTGAGAGGATCAGTGACTTGTTTGCTAGACACCGGACCAAAATGAGGCGTAAGAAACGCTTTGCAAAGCAAGGTGAGCACTGTTAAAATCCGGCTAGGCCAAGAGGTGTGACTGACGTGGGCTTTCTGGGTGGCAGGTAACAAATGGTACAAGCAGCACCTCTCCTACCGCCTGGTGAACTGGCCTGAGCATCTGCCGGAGCCGGCAGTTCGGGGCGCCGTGCGCGCCGCCTTCCAGTTGTGGAGCAACGTCTCAGCGCTGGAGTTCTGGGAGGCCCCAGCCACAGGCCCCGCTGACATCCGGCTCACCTTCTTCCAAGGGGACCACAACGATGGGCTGGGCAATGCCTTTGATGGCCCAGGTGCTGGCACAAAGCCTCCCTCCCGCACAGCATGGCACCCCCTGACCTTCTGCCCCACCTGCAGGGGGCGCCCTGGCGCACGCCTTCCTGCCCCGCCGCGGCGAAGCGCACTTCGACCAAGATGAGCGCTGGTCCCTGAGCCGCCGCCGCGGGCGCAACCTGTTCGTGGTGCTGGCGCACGAGATCGGTCACACGCTTGGCCTCACCCACTCGCCCGCGCCGCGCGCGCTCATGGCGCCCTACTACAAGAGGCTGGGCCGCGACGCGCTGCTCAGCTGGGACGACGTGCTGGCCGTGCAGAGCCTGTATGGTGAGGCCCCGGGACATGCCCCGCTCTTGGTCTCTCTCTCTCTCTTATTTCCTTACTCACAAAGGGAAGCCCCTAGGGGGCTCAGTGGCCGTCCAGCTCCCAGGAAAGCTGTTCACTGACTTTGAGACCTGGGACTCCTACAGCCCCCAAGGAAGGCGCCCTGAAACGCAGGGCCCTAAATACTGCCACTCTTCCTTCGATGCCATCACTGTAGGTAAGAAGGTCCCACTGGTGCTTTGCTTCTTTTCACTCCTCAACTCTCTCTTGTCTCTGGGCAGACAGGCAACAGCAACTGTACATTTTTAAAGGGAGCCATTTCTGGGAGGTGGCAGCTGATGGCAACGTCTCAGAGCCCCGTCCACTGCAGGAAAGATGGGTCGGGCTGCCCCCCAACATTGAGGCTGCGGCAGTGTCATTGAATGATGGAGATTTCTACTTCTTCAAAGGTACTGGCTCTGGGGCAGCGGGGAAAACTGAGCAGCTCACCCTGGCTCTCCCAATTCCCCACAGGGGGTCGATGCTGGAGGTTCCGGGGCCCCAAGCCAGTGTGGGGTCTCCCACAGCTGTGCCGGGCAGGGGGCCTGCCCCGCCATCCTGACGCCGCCCTCTTCTTCCCTCCTCTGCGCCGCCTCATCCTCTTCAAGGGTGCCCGCTACTACGTGCTGGCCCGAGGGGGACTGCAAGTGGAGCCCTACTACCCCCGAAGTCTGCAGGACTGGGGAGGCATCCCTGAGGAGGTCAGCGGCGCCCTGCCGAGGCCCGATGGCTCCATCATCTTCTTCCGAGATGACCGCTACTGGCGCCTCGACCAGGCCAAACTGCAGGCAACCACCTCGGGCCGCTGGGCCACCGAGCTGCCCTGGATGGGCTGCTGGCATGCCAACTCGGGGAGCGCCCTGTTCTGAAGGCACCTCCTCACCTCAGAAACTGGTGGTGCTCTCAGGGCAAAATCATGTTCCCCACCCCCGGGGCAGAACCCCTCTTAGAAGCCTCTGAGTCCCTCTGCAGAAGACCGGGCAGCAAAGCCTCCATCTGGAAGTCTGTCTGCCTTTGTTCCTTGAAGAATGCAGCATTGTCTTTGTCTGTCCCCACCACATGGAGGTGGGGGTGGGATCAATCTTAGGAAAAGCAAAAAAGGGTCCCAGATCCCTTGGCCCTTTCCTCCGAGGACTTCTATCCTCCCCAGGCCTTTGTTTCTTCGGCTAAAGGTACAGTTCCTTTCAAGAGGTAACAGCACTGGGATCCAAGCAGGGGGATGAAAAACTCAGCAGAGAAATTCGAGACCATTTTGCAAGACTGTGCCCTTCTCCTCAGGACCCCCTGGCTCAGTTCTTGAAAAACGGTGTCATATTTAGTCAGAGGCCCCACCCCCAGGAAGCATGGATGGGGATGAAGGCACAGGCGTCTCCAACCTCAGAGGCCCTTTGTGGGGTCAGGACACAGAGTGGGAGGGAGACTGATGCAGGCCTACCAGTCCCTGGCTTTTTGTCTGGGGCTGGAATAAAGAGGTGCCTTCAGCTGGTGGGCCGAGAGGCAGGAAGCAGCCTTCCTTGGAGCAGTTCTTCCATCCTT